ATTACTTATTGATGATAGATATACCCTATGTCCCAGCAGTCCCACTCCAGGACAAACTCATGCAAACGTGCATCAGAACCACGTACCAGAAAATTCATAGTAGCATTACTCAGAATAGCCCTAACTGAAAACAACTTTGATGTCTATCAACAGCAGAATAAGTAATTTATGGTATAATATATACAATGGAATTCTCTTCAGCAGCAAAAGCAAACAAACCATCTCTGTATGCAACCTGGATGGACTCCAGACATAATATAGACTCCATGAAACTAGGCCAAAAAAAAAAGCATACTGCATGATTCTATTTATAGCAAAAGCAAGCAAACCGAATTTGTAGTGTTGAGTTCGCGGTTGCCTTTTGGGAAAGAGGGAGGCTTTCAGAATAGCGGTGTTTTGGATCCCGGTGTCGGCTACGCAGCTGTGTTCACTCTGGTCATTAATCACTGTAAATTCCTGATATGCACACTTTTATGTATATCACATTTCATACATATGAATATTCAGAAGTCTAAAGGTCACAAGCTTAACCGCAAACCCTACCGTGCCCGAGGCCGGGCTGGACTTGCGGGGCGGTGGGGTTGTCCCGGCGACCTGCCCCAGGCGGGCCACCTAGCCCGGGATCTCACACTGTAGCCCGGAGCCAAGGCCCAGGCCCGGGGCGGGCACCTGAACTGCTGGACCCTTCACTGAACCCCACGGGTTCCCGCGACGGCTGGTGGAGGGAGGACAGTCACCGCTTCCCCTCCCACCTCGAGGTGCGCTAATGCATGAGAAAGTTCCCCTCGGGTGTTTCCACATTCGCCTTAACTTTTAAACACCAACGTCTGGAATCAGGGGTCCTCCAGACTCCGAAACACACCCTAGGAAACAACCCAGAACGAGACACATCCCCTGTGCGCGCGCCACGACTTCCGGCAAGAACGCCCCCGGAGGCGTGGCTCTTCGATTGCTTCGGCCTGGCGGTCGAGCTGCGCGCGCACTCGGCGGCTGCGATTGGTGCTGCCTGGCGGCGGGGCGCGGGGCACGCTGGGACGTCTCGCTGGCGGGAGGCCACGGGCTTTCCACAGCGCGGGGGAACGGGAGGCTGCAGGATGGTCAAGCTGACGGCGGAGCTGATCGAGCAGGCGGCGCAGTACACCAACGCGGTGCGCGACCGGGAGCTGGACCTCCGGGGTGAGTCCGGGGGCGTGGGCGGCCAGTCCCCATACCTCTTGTGTTTTTTTCCTCCATTTTATAGGGTATAAAATTCCCGTCATTGAAAATCTAGGTGCTACGTTAGACCAGTTTGATGCTATTGATTTTTCTGACAATGAGATCAGGAAACTGGATGGTTTTCCTTTGTTGAGAAGACTGAAAACATTGTTAGTGAACAACAACAGAATATGGTACGTGTCTGTAGGGGAAAGTAATTTTTTCCTCACTTTTACTAAGACTCTATTTTTATTTTAGCCGTATAGGTGAGGGACTTGATCAGGCTCTGCCCTGTCTGACAGAACTCATTCTCACCAATAATAGTCTCGTGGAACTGGTAAGTTGCACAGAAGGAAAATGTATTTGGTGTCGCGTTCTTACCTGTGGCTATTGCTTGACAGGGTGATCTGGACCCTCTGGCATCTCTCAAATCGCTGACTTACCTAAGGTATGGGAATTACATATTGTGACAAAATGAAGAGTTTGCCATTGTGTCATTCCTTTTCTTGTAGTATCCTAAGAAATCCGGTAACCAATAAGAAGCATTACAGATTGTATGTGATTTATAAAGTTCCGCAAGTCAGAGTACTGGATTTCCAGAAAGTGAAACTAAAAGTAAGTAGTAATCTGTTGCTTGTGAGCCATTATTCCATTAACTCTGTGTGTGGTGTCGCTGTAGGAGCGTCAGGAAGCAGAGAAAATGTTCAAGGGCAAACGGGGTGCACAGCTTGCAAAGGATATTGCCAGGAGAAGCAAAACGTAAGACACGGATATCCAACTTAACTCTACTTGGTCTAACAGTTATGTTCTTCCCCCTCTTAAGTTTTAATCCAGGTGCTGGTTTGCCAACTGACAAAAAGAAAGGTGGGCCATCTCCAGGGGATGTAGAAGCAATCAAGGTAATCATGTGTTAGGATTCTTGGACTGGAATATCATCCATCTCCATTGCCCTCTGTCCTCCAGAATGCCATAGCAAATGCTTCAACTCTGGCTGAAGTGGAGAGGCTGAAGGGGTTGCTGCAGTCTGGTCAGATCCCTGGCAGAGAACGCAGATCAGGTGAACAAATGGTGTTCTTTGTATGTTCAAATGATACTACTTTTGCTTTGGTGGTTTTCTTTAGGGCCCACTGATGATGGTGAAGAAGAGATGGAAGAAGACACAGTCACAAACGGGTCCTGAGCAGTGAGGCAGATGTATAATAATAGGCCCTCTTGGAACAAGTCTTGCTTTTCGAACATGGTATAATAGCCTTGTTTGTGTTAGCAAAGTGGAATCTATCAGCATTGTTGAAATGCTTAAGACTGCTGCTGATAATTTTGTAATATAAGTTTTGAAATCTAAATGTCAATTTTCTACAAATTATAAAAATAAACTCCACTCACTATGCTACCAAGTTGTGTGTCATCATGGTGCATTTGCAGTGAG